AAGAAAAAAAAAGTGCTTTGATTAGGGATTTCAGAGCCTATTAATTTTAGAAGCAGTAACATTAGCCTCCCAGTCTATGTCGTCACTAGAAGCCCTTTGGGTTTTGAGAATTCCCACTTGTGTCGCATCTTTCTACATAATAACAAGCTACCAAAAGACTGAAGTGAATGCAAAAAACGACTAGGTTCTAGGGAAACCAGATGAGATATAAAAGAATCCAACAAGAGACTAATAAGGGTCCACCTGTCCCCAGGGCCCAGGAATGATCGTCCCCACATGGGGCCAAAATAAGGTTGGAAATAACTGACTCCATGCTCTGACCATGGCAGGGGGTGAGCGCCTGCCATGCTCATTCCAGAGGTACAGGACCAGGAAAGGGAAAGCATCCGACTGCCTCCCAAGGTCTCCCGGCATAGACCGTTAGCGGCACCCTCCCCTTCAGTCTGAGACAGCGACGTTGTCCCGTCCTGACACTTAACTCTCCTGGTGGGGTCCCTGTCCGGCCTCCATCCCAGCCTTTTTCCCGCTGCCCTCAGGATGCTCACTTAAGGAAACCGACGTGCTCTTCTCCGTCTACCAGCACTCGGGCCGCCGAGATCCAGTCCTGAGGCTTCACCCCTGGAACAACTGCACGCCCCTCAATCTTGAAGCGATCTCCTATGCCGACCCCACTCCCTCCCGATCCCTCAGCAGCAGCCCCGGGCACCTCCGAGCTCTGGACATCCCCCGATAGCAGCAGCAGCAGCAGGACGGGAAAGAAGCCCCACAGAGCGGCCGCCATGACAGCAGCTCTGCACTCAGACCGGCAGCCCCGGAAGCCCTCCCAGTCTCCCGGCCGCCACCGCCGCCGCTGGCGGCTTGATGTTGTCATCACTGCGCGCCCGTTTCTGTCATAAGCTGTGGGATCCAACCAGAGGGAAGAGATCATGGCCGATCGACTAGCGAGGCGGAAGTAAGGCGGAAGTACTGCCCTTAACTCCCGGCACTCTGGATTGGAAGACGGCGCACAGAGCCTGTGTCAAGTGCCTATGAAGGGGACTGCCCATGAAGTGAAAGTCAAGTGTGTGTTGCTGCGGCAGCCACGGAGGCCAAGGACCTCACGGGAGTAAAAGATGACGAGACTGGCTTCGGGAGAAACACCATCCAGAAGAGACCTTTCAAAAAACTTCTAGAGACTCCCCAAGACGTATGAGATGAAAGGCTTCTTCTGTCTGTGTGCGTTTAACTCATTTCTCCTTAGCCCCGAGATTACGCGCTGCTGTGCCTGCGACTGCAGCGTTTACGCCGAGATAACTCGTGGATTACAGTGCCAACCTTACTCCCAAAGTTTGCCACGAAATATCTCGCTTCTGTTATTTTCGCATGGTTCTGGTATATTGACTTTTGAAACAAAAGACATCATTCTGTTTATAGCATTCTGTTTTTAGTAGTGGGATTTCCATCTACAAAATATAGTAATTCTCGATCGCTGAAATGTCAAATCCTAGAAAACGTAGCATTCCTATGCGTGATAGTAATACCGGTCTCGAACAGTTGTTGGCTGAAGATTCATTTGATGAATCTGATTTTTCGGAAATAGATGATTCTGATAATTTTTCGGATAGTGCTTTAGAAGCCGATAAGATCAGGCCTCTGTCCCATTTAGAATCTGATGGAAAGAGCTCTACATCAAGTGACTCAGGGCGCTCCATGAAATGGTCAGCTCGTGCTATGATTCCACGTCAAAGGTATGACTTTACCGGCACACCTGGCAGAAAAGTCGATGTCAGTGATATCACTGACCCATTGCAGTATTTTGAACTGTTCTTTACTGAGGAATTAGTTTCAAAAATTACTAGAGAAACAAATGCCCAAGCTGCCTTGTTGGCTTCAAAGCCACCGGGTCCGAAAGGATTTTCGCGAATGGATAAATGGAAAGACACTGACAATGACGAGCTCAAAGTCTTTTTTGCAGTAATGTTACTGCAAGGTATTGTGCAGAAACCTGAGCTGGAGATGTTTTGGTCAACAAGGCCTCTTTTGGATACACCTTATCTCAGGCAAATTATGACTGGTGAAAGATTTTTACTTTTGTTTCGGTGCCTGCATTTTGTCAACAATTCTTCTATATCTGCTGGTCAATCAAAGGCCCAGATTTCATTGCAGAAGATCAAACCTGTGTTCGACTTTCTTGTAAATAAATTTTCCACTGTATATACTCCAAACAGAAACATTGCAGTTGATGAATCACTGATGCTGTTCAAGGGGCCATTAGCTATGAAGCAGTACCTCCCGACAAAACGAGTACGATTTGGTCTGAAGCTATATGTACTTTGTGAAAGTCAGTCTGGTTATGTGTGGAATGCGCTTGTTCACACAGGGCCTGGCATGAATTTGAAAGATTCAGCGGATGGCCTGAAATCATCACGCATTGTTCTTACCTTGGTCAATGACCTTCTTGGCCAAGGGTATTGTGTCTTCCTCGATAACTTTAATATATCTCCCATGCTTTTCAGAGAATTACATCAAAATAGGACTGATGCAGTTGGGACAGCTCGTTTGAACAGAAAACAGATTCCAAATGATCTGAAAAAAAGGATTGCAAAGGGGACGACTGTAGCCAGATTCTGTGGTGAACTTATGGCACTGAAATGGTGTGACGGCAAGGAGGTGACAATGTTGTCAACATTCCACAATGATACTGTGATTGAAGTAAACAATAGAAATGGAAAGAAAACTAAAAGGCCACGTGTCATTGTGGATTATAACGAGAATATGGGAGCAGTGGACTCGGCTGATCAAATGCTTACTTCTTATCCATCTGAGCGCAAAAGACACAAGGTTTGGTATAAGAAATTCTTTCACCATCTTCTACACATTACAGTGCTGAACTCCTACATCCTGTTCAAGAAGGATAATCCTGAGCACACGATGAGCCATATAAACTTCAGACTGGCATTGATTGAAAGAATGCTGGAAAAGCATCACAAGCCAGGGCAGCAACATCTTCGAGGTCGTCCTTGCTCCGATGATGTCACACCTCTTCGTCTGTCTGGAAGACATTTCCCCAAGAGCATACCAGCAACGTCCGGGAAACAGAATCCAACTGGTCGCTGCAAAATTTGCTGCTCCCAATACGACAAGGATGGCAAGAAGATCCGGAAAGAAACGCGCTATTTTTGTGCCGAATGTGATGTTCCGCTTTGTGTTGTTCCGTGCTTTGAAATTTACCACACGAAAAAAAATTATTAAATACCGATCATCATACACATCTGTTCCATTAGGATTAGAGACAAGTTCTGTTTAGAAATAACTCCAAGATTGGGAGGCCGACCTGGGTGGATCACCTGAGATCAGGAATTCAAGACCAGCCTGGCCAACATGGTGAAACCCTGTCTCTACTAAAAATACAACAATTAGCTGGATGTGGTGGCACATGCCTGTAATCCAAGCTACTTGGGAGGCTGAGGCAGGAGAATTGCTTGAACCCATGAGGCGGAGGTTGCAGTGAGCTGAGATCACACCACTGCACTCCAGCCTGGGTGACATAGCGAGACTCCATCTCAAAAAAAAGAAATAACTCCAAGAACAGTTTTGTTGTTTTTGTTTTGTTTTGTTTTGTTTTGAGACGGAGTTTCACTCTTGTTGCCCAGGCTGGAGTGCAATGGCATGATATTGGCTCACTGTAACCTCCACCTCCCAGGTTCAAGCGATTCTCGTGCCTCAGCCTCCCTAGTAGCTGGGATTACAGGCATGTGCCACCACACCCACCTAATTTTGCATTTTTAGTAGAGACTGGGTTTATCCATGTTGGTCAGGCTAGTCTTGACCTCCCGACCTCAGGTGATCCGCCTATCTGGGCCTCACAAAGTCCTGGGATTATAGGCATGAGCCACTGCGCCTAGCACCAAGAACAGTTTTTATATTTTATTTTCACATTGAAAATCAGTCAGATTTGCTTCAGCCTCAAAGAGGGTGTTTATGTAAAACTAAATGAGTGCAGGCAGCGAGCTACACTTTTTTTTTTCCTAAATGGAAAATGGGAAGGAGATACTGTCTCTGAACAAAAATAGCTGGAAAAACACATAACTGTTAACTAAGGGTTGCCTCTAGTGAAAAGGATTGGAAGACAATTTATCTGATGCTACACTATTCTTCCTGTTGTGATTGTTTTACTGTGAACATAACAAGGTTGTATTGGGGAGGAGGGCAGGGGTTGATTGCTGCCAATGTTGATTGCTGAGGCCTTAGCCAAGATTTCAGGCATCATTTGCTCCAGTCCTTTCATTTTCTTTATGGTGGAAAGTGAAGTGACTTGCCCAAGATCTTTGTTGGCCCTAAACATCGCTGTCTCTGCTACAGATTCCTATTGAGAGCAATGCATGTTTTAGCCTTGTGCACTCTTAGAGTCAGCATCATGGGAAAGAGTAACAGCAATTGAAAAAAGAGATTCAAGAGCCAAGTACTCAGCCCTGGCAGGGGATGGGGACATGATGCCCAGAGCCACCCCTATACTCCAGTCTCCCTGGCATCAGCTACTGCAGTACTGGGGTACTTGCCTTCATCTTTTTTCTGAAGATAGTTACTTCTTCATATTTGATCATCGGAAGGAGCAGCATTGCTCAGAAACACACACACACACACACACACTTGACTTTCTTGTCTGCCAAATAAATTTCTTATTTGCTAGGGAACTGGTAATCTAGGCTCAAGAAGTGTGTGGAGAAGGTTTATTTTCATTCTTTTTACTTTAAAATATGCCTTAGTTTTTGAATAGATAAGACATTCAAGTGTCAGAAAGTAAAAGTCAGTTCAGGACTGAGAAAGGAAAGATCAGTGCTGATTTTAATCAGACTGTAATGTACCAACTAGATACAGACAGGGCCAGTGGCAAGGCCATCAGAAAACTTCTTCCCAAGGCCACACCACACCTGCAAAATGCCTAACAACCTTCTTCTTTTCAGTGATTACCACTTTCTTACCAATGACTTCGCTTTGTTCCTCGTGCCTCTGAACAGACTGCTGAGATACCCAATCAAGAGCCAATCCTTGCTTCCCTAGACTCTCCTCAATCATTCAACAGAAGCCCAAATCTTGTAAAAGTTCCTTTCTGGGCCGGGCACAGTGGCTCACGCCTGTAATCCCAGCACTTTGGAAGGCCGAGATGGGCGAATCACAAGGTCAGGAGTTTGAGACTAGCCTGGCCAACATGGTGAAACCCTGTCTCTACTAAAAATACAAAAAAAAATTAGCTGGGCATAGTGGTGGGTGCCTGTAATCCCAGCTACTTGGGAGGCTGAGACAGGAGAATCACTTGAACCCGGGAGGCAGAGGTTGCAGTGAGCCAAGATCGCACCACTGCACTCCAGCCCTGGCGACAGAGTGAGACTCCATCTCAAAAAATAAAAAAGTTTCCTTCTGTTCCCTCTTACTGTTATATCCTTGGTTTCTCTGGTGTGGGGTCTTCCTTACAGCAGCAAGCTCATAAACTTAACTTGACCGCAGGTGTGTTCCTTGGTGGTCTTTATCTGATAGACTTTGTCACATGGTACAATATTCAAAAGGCACATGGTACAATATTCAAAAGGCACATGGTACAATATTCAAAAGGTATGAGTATACAAAAAAAATCTCCCACCTACTTCTCTCCCTAGTCACCCAATTCTCAAGAGGCAATCACTGTTGCCATTTTCCTGAGTATTCTTCCACAGATAGTCAACTATCTACAGAAAAATATATACATTAAAAATAAGGCCAGGCACAGTGGCATGCCTGTAGTCCCAGCTACTCAGAAGGTTGAAGCAGGAGGATCACTTGAGGCCAGGAGGGCCAGGAATTTGAAGCTGTAGTGTGCTATGATAGCAGGCCTGTGAATAGCCATTGCACTCCATCCTGGGCAACATAGCCAGACCCTGTCTCTAAAAAAAAAAAAAAAAAAAAAAAAGACAAAAAAACAAATCCATATATACATATATATGTATATATATAGTATGCTACCAGTTGTGTGAAAAAAGGGGCAAAATATATATTTATTTAACTTATATACAAATAACATTCTAGAAATAAATTGTTTAATATAAAATACACTAATATATAATAATGTATTACCTAACATATGATTATATATAACTATAATGTGTACTGTTTTACATACATATTTCCAAAGTATACTATAAATGCACTTCCGCACTTTGCTCTTTTTACTAAATATATCTTGGAAATCATCCTTTATTCGTACATAAAAAGCTTCATAGTTCCTTTTTATGGCTGCAAAATGTTCCAGCTTATGGATGGACTGATTCTCTATCGAGCAACATTAAGATTGTGTCCTATTTTACTATTCCTAATTTTGCTGAAGTGAATTTCTTTTGCCATGTGATTTCCACAGGTGTATATATGTAGCGTAATTAGTACTAGTAGAAAGTAGAATTGCTAGATCAAAGAGTATGTGCCTTTGTAATTTTGATGATATTGTGAAATCTTCTTCCACAGAAGTTGTTGCAACTTTCACTCTCACCAGCAATGTGTAAGATAACTTGCTTCTTCATACCCTCACCAACAATGAGCTATCAAATGTTATTTTTGCCAAGCAAATAAATTAAAAGTGATATCTCAGTTTTTGTTTGTTTGTTTGTTTTTTGAGACAGAGTTTCACTCTTTGTTGCCCAGGCTGGAGTGCAGTGGCGTGATCTCGGCTCACTGTAACCTCCGCCTCCCAGGTTCAAACGATTCTCCTGTCTCACCCTCCCGAGTAGCTGGGATTACAGGCACCTGCCACCACACCCAGTTAATTTTTGTATTTTTAGTAGAGACAGGGTTTCACCATGTTGGCTAGGCTGACCTCGAACTCCTAACCTCAGGTGATCCACCTGCCTCGGCCTCCCAAAGTGCTGGAATTACAGGCGTGAGCCACCATGCCTGGCTCTTCTTGCTTGTTTGTTTTGAGACAGAGTCTTGCTCTGTCAGCCAGGCTGGAGTGCAGTGGCACGATATTGGCTCACTGCAACCTCTGTCTCCCAGGCTCAAGCAATTCTCCTGCCTCAGCCTCCTGAGTAGCTAGGATTACAGATGTGTGCCACCACGCCTGGCTAATTTTTGTACTTTTAGTAGAGACGGAGTTTCACCATGTTGGCCAGGCTGGTCTCAAACTCCTGACCTCAGGTAATCCGCCTGCCTTGGCCTCCCAAAGTGCTGGGATGACAGGCGTGAGCCACCACGCTGGGCCTCTTCTTGGTTTTTTAATCCATCTTCTGCCATATGGTGAATTAAATCTAAGTTGTATTGTAGGATTAATGGAGAGCAGCTAAAGAGGAATAAAGCCATGTGTTCAGCCAAGGATAGTTATCATGAAGGATAAAAGCCTCAAAATCCTGATTTTGAAATACAAAGTGCTGATTTTAAAATCAGTACATGTTGAGCTGAGCCCTGAGGCCTTTGTTTCAGTCCCAACCAGAGCAGAAGTAAGCATTGTTGAAACCGTAGTAAAAAGATTATTTGAGAAATAATGGAATGGGACAAAGGATTATAATGTGCTACAGCCCTCTGACCATTACACTTTCTAAACTATTAATAAAATTTTACTTTTCAAAAATGATTTCAAAAATTGCAAAATTTAGAAATATGCTGAAATAAAAACAGCTTCATCCCAAGTTTCCTGATTTTTTTTTTCTGTATATGTTTG